TGCGCGGAGATCACGCCATTGCACTCCAGCCTGGGCAATAGAGTGAGACTCCGTCTCAAAAAATAAAAGTCCTTAACCAGTCCATATTTCTGAATATTTTGCTTATTCCTGCCGGCAGTGTAATACTCTGGTGAATATTTGCGTTCGAGATCCTTGCATTCCCGAGATTTCCCCAGCTCAGCCCTCTGCGTGGGTTGAACGGTATGAACCTTTTTAAGGCTTCGCTTGTACTGTACTGTCAAGCTGTTTTTTGGAATATTCGCCCCAGGTTTCTGTTCCAGCCAGCAGCCAGCATCAGCCGTCTGCATCCTTGTCCTCAAACTGCTGTTAATTAAAATCTTTGCCAATCTGGGCCGGGCGCGGTGGCTCACGCCTGTAATGCCAACACTTTGGGAGGCCGAGGCCGGCGGATCGCCTGAGGTCGGGAGTTTGAGACCAGCCTGACCAACATGGAGAAACCCTGTCTCTACTAAAGATACAAAATTAGCCGGGCGTGGTGGCGCATGCCTGTAATCCCAGCTACTTGGGAGGCTGAAGCAGGAGAATCGCTTGAACCTGTGAGGCGGAGGTTGCAGTGAGCCGAGATCACGCCATTGCACTCGAGTCTGGGCGACCAGAGCGAAACTCCGTCTCAAAAAAAAAAAAAAAAAAAAAGAAACCTTTGCCAATCTGGTAGAATTGCGGGGCTTATTTTATGGTGTCATGGAGGATAGCCTAGGGCCAGATATACCTGGGGCCCTGTGCCTGCTCTGCGAACTAGGAGCTCACTCTCCGAGCGGTGTAGAGGGTGAGACTAAGCAGTGACAGTAAAAGCTTTCGACAGTGCTTGACCCTTCCGCGGAGCGTATTAAGCAGGAGCTCCCTGCGCAGGCGCAGAGGAGAGAGTGTCTCCCACCCCACGACCAGCAGGGGGCCTGCGAGGCGGGTGCGGAGCCAGGCCTGATGGTGGCCAATCGCGAGCTGAGGCGACGATGCCACGCCCCTCATACCGGCGTCTTAAATGCGCAAAGAAAGGACGCCGGGGACACCCGGTTGGGCTCTGCTGCTCCCTTCTGGGTTCCGAGGCCCAAGCCCTTGGCAGTGTTTGTGAGTGGAAGGGAGGTCACGCTATCGTCCGCGGCCCCAGCAGCCCTGTGCCCTCGTTGGATCCCGCGACGCGGCTCCTTTAAGAGCCTCGCGGGTCGCCCGCCGCTAGGTCGCTCCCCGGCCATGCGGGCGCTGCGGGCCGGCCTGACCCTGGCGTCGGGCGCGGGGCTGGGTGCGGTCGTCGAGGGCTGGCGGCGGCGGCGGGAGGACGCGCGGGCGGCGCCGGGACTGCTGGGCCGGCTGCCCGTGCTGCCCGTGGCGGCGGCAGCCGAGTTGCCCCCTGTGCCCGGGGGACCCCGCGGCCCGGGCGAGCTGGCCAAGTACGGGCTGCCGGGGCTGGCGCAGCTCAAGAGCCGCGAGTCGTACGTGCTGTGCTACGACCCGCGCACCCGCGGCGCGCTCTGGGTGGTGGAGCAGCTGCGACCCGAGCGTCTCCGCGGCGACGGCGACCGGCGCGAGTGCGACTTCCGCGAGGACGACTCGGTGCACGCGTACCACCGTGCCACCAACGCCGACTACCGCGGCAGTGGCTTCGACCGCGGTCACCTGGCCGCCGCCGCCAACCACCGCTGGAGCCAGAAGGCCATGGACGACACGTTCTACCTGAGCAACGTCGCGCCCCAGGTAGCGCCCGCGCCCCGGGCCGGTCGCGGAATACAGTCCTGCTAAGCCCTATCTCTCCTACCAGGTGCCCCACCTCAACCAGAATGCCTGGAACAACCTGGAGAAATATAGCCGCAGCTTGACCCGCAGCTACCAAAACGTCTATGTCTGCACAGGGCCACTCTTCCTGCCCAGGTAAGGTGGAAACCAGGGGGGCGGCAGAACCTCCAGGCTGAGCAGCTCACTCTGGAATCCACAGGCTCGGGATGGAGTCCAGGCCTCATCACCTAGTTCCTTGGTGCTGTGGGCAAATGACCTGTGTCCCCCTCTGCAAAACCTGTGACCTCTTGGTTGATGTCACATGCTTCCCCAGGGCCTGGTCCATGGTAAGGGCTCGGCATAGGCTGGCCAAGGCGGTCCCTGCCCACGTGTGCCTGGGTCTGCCCACAGGACAGAGGCTGATGGGAAATCCTACGTAAAGTACCAGGTCATCGGCAAGAACCACGTGGCAGTGCCCACACACTTCTTCAAGGTGCTGATCCTGGAGGCAGCAGGTGGGCAAATTGAGCTCCGCACCTACGTGATGCCCAACGCACCTGTGGATGAGGCCATCCCACTGGAGCGCTTCCTGGTGCCCATCGAGAGCATTGAGCGGGCTTCGGGGCTGCTCTTTGTGCCAAACATCCTGGCGCGGGCAGGCAGCCTCAAGGCCATCACGGCGGGCAGTAAGTGAGGGTGGAGCCCAGTGAGACTGTGGGTGTGTGCAGGCCGGGGAGTATTAAAGGTGGTGATTTTTGGAGACAAGTCTGGTGGCGTCCGTCCCAAGTGACC